CCTGCTTAATCAAAGGGAGGCTGCTTAGTCCAGGAGCCATGCAGAAGAGAGTGCATGGGCAGCAGCTTGAGTGGTTCGGAGGCAGTGAGGAATGCCATTCTATTACCGTTAAGTCCTAAAGGCAAAATGACAGGATTTTTAAGGAACTGAGGTTCCTTTTGATACGCAGACCATAAAGCTTCACAATTTTAATTGGAGACTGGCGCCCAATTCTAGAGTCTCTTTAAAAAATGTACTTACCCAATGCAAAGGTTTTAAGGGCACCGAGGGGGAAGGATAGTTGGGGTACAGCAAGGAAGTAAAAGAGGAATGACCCGGGGTGCAGTGGCTCACGCCTGTATTCCCCACATTTTGGGAGGCCAGGAGTTCGAGGCTAGGCTTGGCAACATAGAAAGGCTCCATCTCTACAAAAAAAATTAAAAATTAGCCAGGCATGGTGGTGTGCACCTCTAGGCCCAGCTACTCGGGAGGCTGAGGTGGAAGGATCGCTTGGGCCCGGGGGGTTGAGGCTGCAGTGAGCTATGATCACGCCACTGCACTCCAACCTGGGCAGCAGAACAAAGACCCTGTGTCTACAATAAAAAAGGAAAAAAGTCTCGCACAGAGGAAGAGAAGATTAAGGGGAGAAGGTGGGAGTAAGCAGAGGTGGGAAACCAGTTTATCTCTCCCCGCCAAATGCTGCAGCCAGTTCCCTCCAAAAGTGTTAAGGGGCTCCCTTTCCAGATATCAATGTTTTGGAGGAAACGAAAAGCCCCAACTTCAAATCGCCGCCATTCGCAGGCAAAAAAAGGGGCAGTAAGCAGAGGACAGGAAATTGAGGCCTTTCGCTGACGCAGACAAGCCAAGACGTTACGTCACGTCCGCCCAAAACAAACCAGCCCGGCAATTTCTAGATACCGGGCGGACCCGCCTTCAAAATTAGCAACTGAGCATGCACTAACGTCAATACGGAGGGAACGTGATTACATCAGTGTCAGGCGCCGGCGTAATTAAATATAACTGAGTTTACGCAGACGCAGAAAACGCAGGCAAACCTGAGGTCCTCAGAATGGCGGGCACAGGTTTGGTGGCTGGAGAGGTTGTGGTGGATGCGCTGCCGTATTTTGATCAAGGTTATGAAGCCCCTGGTGTGCGGGAAGCGGTGAGTGCGGGGTGTCTTTGTAGCTGACTCACACTTCTACCCTGGTCCCTATTCTCTTTCTTAGGCTGCAGCGCTGGTGGAGGAGGAAACTCGCAGATACCGACCTACTAAGAACTACCTGAGCTACCTGACAGCCCCGGATTATTCTGCCTTTGAAGTAAGTATGTCTTGAGCCTAGGTGTGAACGAGCTTAGAAATCTTTTTTCTGATTTACACATCAGACTGACATAATGAGAAATGAATTTGAAAGACTGGCTGCTCGACAACCAATTGAATTGCTCAGTATGAAACGGTAAGAATATTAAAATGGAAATTAAAATTTAGTGGTTTTATTTTATTTTGTTGTTTAATTTCAGATATGAGCTTCCAGCCCCCTCCTCTGGTCAAAAAAATGACATTACTGCATGGCAAGAATGTGTAAACAATTCTATGGCCCAGTTAGAGCATCAAGCAGTTAGAATTGAGAATCTGGAACTAATGTCACAGCATGGATGTAATGCCTGGAAAGTATACAATGAGTAAGAACCTTTTTCTTCATCTTCTGTTTTTTTATTTTAATCTGATTTTCCTCTTTTCCTTCAGAAATCTAGTTCATATGATTGAACACGCACAGAAGGAACTTCAGAAGTTAAGGTAAATTGTTTTTTCCTATTACAGAATGAAGTTGTAATTGGGTTGTATAAATAATTTTTTACAGAAAACATATTCAAGATTTAAACTGGCAGAGAAAGAACATGCAACTCACAGCTGGATCTAAATTGAGAGAAATGGAGTCAAAGTGAGTATCTATAATTCCATCATCTTTTAAATTAATTTTTTTCTTTTCTTCCCCCCCATTCTAGTTGGGTATCCCTGGTCAGTAAGAATTATGAGATTGAACGGACTATTGTTCAGCTAGAAAATGAAATCTATCAAATTAAGCAGCAACATGGAGAGGCAAACAAAGAAAACATCCGGCAAGACTTCTGAAAAGACAATTTAGCAGGTAGAAGAAAAGTTGGGCTTTCACAAAAGGCATCTGAACTTTTAATGAACTTTGAAGGACAACAGCATCTTCCCAAAACCATTGATGTTTAAGTGTTTAGAAATCATAGAAGGTGTAGGCTGCTGTGGTAATTCTATTTGTATATCTCAACAGAATTAAAATGTCTAGCTTGGTGGTATTTTTATAGCCATAAAAGAAAATCTTTAGGCTTTCAAAATAAGGATGACTTTAGAATAATATTGTGTCATAGAATTAATTTTCAGCCATGTGGACCATATTTTGTATCCAAGGATCCTTATTTAAAGCTTTCAACATGTACAGGAAGTTGGAAATTTTTGGTTTATGACTTTGTCTAATAAAGAGATAGTTCTAAACACATTCTTGATCACCAAACAACTTCAGAAAGACAGTGACTGTACAGTTATCATTATCATCATCATCGTCATCATCATAGGTAACAGTTATATCAAGCTTAATATGTGCTGAACATTGTTCTGAACACTTTAGGTAGATGAACTAGATGTATGTGAATAAAAATTATTTGGTCCTCACAAAAACCTCAGGAGGCGGTTACTGTTTTTCTCATATG